ACATTATTGGATTTTTTTGGTTGCTGTCCATGATTAAAAGTAAAAATTAAAAAGTACAAAGAGAGGAAGCTCCAAGTAGATAGCTGGTGCTTTTAACTTTGAATTTCACTGTAGGGTGATCTGGGTGTATGATTTGTCCAGAAAACCCGATGTCAGTATCTTTGCTCAGCCTCTTAGGTTAATCAGATAGCGAGGGGTTTCAGTTTTCAGTAGGCATAAAGCCACTTATTCTCCGTTTTAGGTGGAATACCCACTCAGCAGAGAATTTATCCCCTTCAGGGAATTCAGCCGGGGTGGGAGCCCGTGGTGGGAAAGAGGGGCAGCTGCCCAGAGACATGAAGCTGGAAAAAGGATCTAGCGATCAGAGTCCTTGAGCAGCCTTTGACTAATCTCCCCCTTTTCCGATTTACCTCTCATACTCATACTTGTGCTCTCCAGCTTCCAACATTTTGTTGCTGTTATCTCTTTGTCCTTGTGTTTAGGTTGTTAAACTTGATTTTTAACAGGAGAGTAGGCAAAATTAGATGCTTGAATTCAAACCACGATCTTAACTAAGACCTGATATCCGTAAGTAAAAATTTTTGGTATTCCAGCTTTCTTTTGAGTAGCAAAAGAAAAACAAAGTCTTTTGGCCACTCCAACCATGTTACTCAGTAGGCCCTTCCAAAGACACCCACTTCTCCATTTTGGGGATCCCCTTGTACCTTCAGACTCCACAAGGAGTACACGACCAGCCACGACAAAACGAGATGCAGACTATTGGGAGGACTATAAACGGTAGGGGTGATACCCATTTGAGTCCACGAACGGCCCTCTCGGCGCCGCAGACACTGGCTGTCCCCCGAGACGCTCCAGCAGCCACTTAACTTCACCCACCTGTAGCGCCCGGGGACGCTCGAAGCCCGACCTCCCACGCCCGCCCCGGAGCCCCGCCCCTCCCGCCCCTCCCCGCCCTTCCCGACTCTCCCCGCCCCTTCCTGCCCCGACGCGCAGCAGGCCCCGCCCACCCAGGCGGTAGGAACCCACTCCGGCCCGCTAGACCTGCTGCTATGTCCCGGCCGCAGCTTCGACGCTGGCGCCTCGTCTCTAGCCCGCCGAGCGGCGTCCCGGGTCTAGCGCTGCTGGCGCTGCTGGCGCTGCTGGCGCTGCGGCTCGCGGCCGGGACCGACTGCCCATGCCCGGAGCCTGAGCTCTGCCGCCCGATTCGCCACCATCCAGATTTCGAGGTCAGCGCCTTCCTCTGCTCCTCTAGGTCTGGTTAAATGATGGTGCTCATCTTTGTTCTGGCAGGTCTTTGTGTTTGATGTTGGACAGAAAACTTGGAAATCTTATGATTGGTCACAGATTACAACTGTGGCAACATTTGGAAAATATGACTCAGAACTTATGTGCTACGCTCATTCAAAAGGAGCCAGAGTAGTACTTAAAGGTATGTTGTTTCCAGATCTATGTGTGCAGCAAACATGTTCAAAAGATATATACTTCTTCCACAGGAGATGTATCCTTAAAGGATATCATTGATCCTGCTTTCAGAGCATCCTGGATAGCTCAAAAACTTAATTTGGCCAAAACACAATATATGGATGGAATTAATATAGATATAGAGCAAGAAGTTAATTGTTTATCACCTGAATATGATGCATTAACTGCTTTAGTCAAAGAAACTACAGACTCTTTCCATCGTGAAATTGAGGGATCACAGGTAAAAACTCATTTATTTTTTGGAAACCTCATATTACATAAAATAGTAAGATTTTTTTCCACAGGTAACCTTTGATGTAGCTTGGTCTCCAAAGAACATAGACAGAAGATGCTATAATTATACTGGAATCGCAGATGCTTGTGACTTCCTCTTTGTGATGTCTTATGATGAACAAAGTCAGATCTGGTCAGAATGTATTGCAGCAGCCAATGCTCCCTATAATCAGACATTAACTGGTAAGACTCTAAACATGGTCATTTATTAATAAACAAATATGCTTTTTCTCTCCTGCTTGACTAGGATATAATGACTACATCAAGATGAGCATTAATCCTAAGAAACTTGTAATGGGTGTTCCTTGGTATGGTTATGATTATACCTGCCTGAATCTGTCTGAGGTAGGAACAGTCATTTGTTACATAATTTTTATAATATATAACATGAGCACTTTTGCATTTCTAGGATCATGTTTGTACCATTGCAAAAGTCCCTTTCCGGGGGGCTCCTTGTAGTGACGCTGCAGGACGTCAGGTGCCCTACAAAACGATCATGAAGCAAATAAATAGTTCTATTTCTGGAAACCTATGGGATAAAGATCAGCGGGCTCCTTATTATAACTATAAAGTAAGACTTTTCGTAAGTTATGAGCATTTATTTTTAAAATCTCCATTTTAATTTATTTATATAGGATCCTGCTGGCCACTTTCATCAAGTATGGTATGATAACCCTCAGAGTATTTCTTTAAAGGCAACATATATACAAAACTATCGCTTACGGGGCATTGGCATGTGGAATGCAAACTGTCTTGACTACTCTGGAGATGCTGTAGCCAAACAGCAAACTGAAGAAATGTGGGAAGTCTTAAAGCCAAAGCTGTTACAGAGATGAACATCTTTTGTCAAACCATTAAGAGTTAGAAAGATGATCTGTATCAACAGATCTAGTTTCTTGCATTTTTATTATGTTGCTATATACTTTTGTTATCCGTATACTAAAAAAAAAGAATAAATAAATGTTTTGATTGTTTGAATTTGAAAAATACACACGAATGTCCTCAGTATCCAGGAACATAAAGGCAAGAAGCAAGTCAACTTACCTATTAAATATTCCTCTATTAGATGTTTCAACACTATAATTTAATTGGGAAAAATTGCTTTCAGAATTTTATTATGCCATATTTCCCTTCATTATAGTAAAATATATGCTCACGAATCAATGCTGATTTTTAAAATATGTATAATCTGAAGTGGAAATTGTTTGCTTAGAGTTTTTAAAAACCTAGTCTTTGAAAAGCAGTTTGTGCTATACTTTTCCCCCAACCCTCCAATAAATCTTAAATTTAAAACCTACAATGTAGTGTCTCCCCTTTAGGTTCATCAAACTGATGAAAATAATTTTTCTGCTTCCTGACTCCATATAGTATTTATGTTCTCTGAGGTACTTGAACTAAATCTTTGGACAGTGAGTGAGAATTAAAAAGAATCCAGAAGATTAAATGTATTCACAAAATAGAAGAATGTAACAGTAATATTTTGAATTGGTAAGTTAGAACTACCTAATATTTTCCAACTACATTATTTTTATGAGGCTCATTTGTAAAATTTTTAATAATAGGAATAACTTGCAGTTGAACTTGATTCTGTTCACTGTCACACTTCTAATTATTCATTTCTTCATTTATGGACATATATAATTTATTTCTTGGCTAGCTTGCTTACATGGTTAAATTTTTCTTTCTACATCTGCAATGTATCTTTTTTATTTTTATTTTTTGTAGAGACAGGGTCTCGCTATGTTGTCCAGATGGGTCTCCAACTCCTGGGCTCAAGCACTCCTCCTGCCTTGGCTTCCTAAAGAGCTGGGATTACAGGCATGAGCTGCATTGTGCTTTTAATGATCTAAAGACACTGATTAGCTTCTCAACTAGTTCTCTTTCTAAAAGATCAATTTTATACAAATAAGTTTTCTAAATGTAATAAAGTCTGTTTTCTTTCTCCAGGGAATTAAGAACAACATTGTGCTGCCCTTATTAGTTCCTAATTACAGATTAAAAATCTGTATCTTTGAACTCTAGATTTACATAAATCCTGGCTTCCCTGCACATTTTGCCCCTGTAAATTGGAATACATGATGATTGAACCATCTGTTATGAGAATATTACATTTCCTATTTACACAATTGTTTGTGACAGAGTAAAAACCATTTTCATAGTATATGTTGGATCACTGTTGTCTTCATATTTCTAAAATAAATGAATTAAAAAATTTAAATTCTTAGATGCTTATCTCTATCATAGCTCAGAATGCAACTTCAATACCCCCATTCTTTTATATTTCCAGATTTCTTTTAATTAAGATATAATGAACAAATTAAGTTAAATGAAGTCTGTATTTTCATGCAAATATATTAGTATTCATTAATATACATTTATTCTTTGCAAATAGATTTTAGTTATATTAGCTCTTAAATTGTTAAATAAATTATTATTGAATTTTATTATTAAATTATTAAAATGAAAATTATAAAATTAGCACTGTAAAATAATATGTAAAGGACTTGGAATGTTAAAAATAACCATTCATCATTTTGCTTTATATTACATCTAATATTTCCTGAAACATTTTGTAATACCCACATGGAAAGTGGAGAAAGAGAAACCTTGTGCTTTTTATAAAACATTGCCAAGGAGAATAATGGTTAAACAAATCTGTTCAAATACATATTTAAATTTTTTTACAAATAAAAGTTTTAAATTAACATACCTAATTGAGATTGTAGAGATGTATTATTTTTTTTTTCTGTGCCAGTTCAGTTTTCAATGTTCGTAAATCTGAAACTGCTTGTTTTCTCATCTATAAAAAGAATTACTTTTCAAAAATGAACTTCATCATACCCTTCTAAAAGTACATCATAGTTGTCATGTAAACAGGGTTTTTGTAACCGCTTTAACTGTCTTCTCTCATTTGGCTTCAGTGCTTTCAACTCCCACTGGATTACTACAGTAAATGTGTAGATTATGAATGCTGTTTAATAAGCATGCTTATCTACTGGTGAGATATGCTATAAGGTAACCTTGTTTATGAGTAGATAGGGACAATACAATTGAACTGTTCTAAAAACTAGAGTGAGAAAGAATTTTATGTTTTGCTTAAACTTCAAAACCTGTTGTTCTCAATGTGTAAAGAAAATAGTGAAAACAACAAGAAAACAAAATACAAAAAAAACCCTTAATTCCTAGCCCTTAGGAACGGAATAGATATTTCAGAAATATAGTGTTTACTCTGTGGCAAGCACTCTTCTAAGTGTATTAGTCTCTTATTTTTTTTTCAAAAATTTTACAGAATCAGATACTAGTATTTATCCCCATTTTACAGTTGAAATGGAGACCTTTAGAGGCTAAGTAACTTGCTCAAGATAAAAAACTAGTAAGTGAAGTGGGTACAGCCAGGATTCAAATTCAAACCACCTGGTACCAGAGCCCTTACTATTCCAAGTGTTGTCTGTGGACAGCAGCATTAGCATCAGTTGGGAGCTTGTTAGGTAGGAAGAATCTCAGGCTGCACCCAGACCTACTGAGTCAGATCCTGCATTTTTAAACAGGATCCTCAGATGATATATTAAACTTTGAGAAGCACTACTTATGCTATACTATCTTGAATAAATATGGTTGCAAGAGACTCAGGCTGGGTTTTTTTTGTCCCTTAGTTCTGAATCTTATAGGTAGTGCTGTTTTGGGGAGATCATTCAGAAATCAATAAAACTTCTTAAATAATGTCTGTTATGTGTCAATCAGGCACTATGGTTAAATACAGGATTTTTTCCCCCCAGCCTATAAGCTGAAAACTTTGTTCTCTTTTTTTCCTCTTATTCCACTTGTCCTTACTGTTTTTGTATGAACAATTCTAATTTGAGTTCAAACCATGAGTGACATTTGTAATGTTAAAATATACAAAGATTACAAGTAATGTGCATGCTTTCCAGAAGAAAACAGCATGAGGGGAGTCATAATCCAAGCCTCTGGGGGCATTTTTATTACTCCTTCCTACCTACCCAATTATTAAGTGTACAAGTTTACATATTGGCTTTATCTCCATATATTGAATAGACAGTTTTCCTTCATTGAACAAATTATTTTTTGAGTGCATATTTAACTGATATTTTGTTAAAAATTATCCTCTGCTCTTTTCCTTTTCTATTTTAAGTTTTAAGCTTCTCAGTGCCAAACCAGGGCTTATTTAGCCTCGAGAATGCTGCTTGTAAAAAGAATCTAGAACTGCACTGTCCAGTATAGTAGAAGCCAGTTGCCATATGTAACTACTAAACTTAAATTAACTAAAATTAAATAAAATTTAAAATTCAGTTCCTCAGTCACACAAACTACATTTCAAGTGCTCAATATCAATAGGTGGCTAGTGGGTACCAATCTGACAGTGCAGGCATAGAACATTTCTATCATCACATAAGTTCTGTTGGACAGTGCTAATTCTATTTTTTTATTTTTAAATTTTATTTATTTTTATTTTTATCTGAAACCGAGGACAGTACTGATTTTCTTTTTTCTTTTTAAAATTTTTTTAAAAAGAGCTAATTCTAGAATGCAGTCATTATTCTGTGTCATAAAGCTGTTTCTGATAAAGAAATGAGAGCATTCATATAATTATCGTTCTCATTTTCCTGCCTTGCTGTGGGTACTTGTATGAAAATGTATAATCTTCTGTTTTCTGTTCAACAAAAAAGCTTTTTAATACATATGTACTTCACAGATAATTTCTATGATGTAATTAGTTGTACACAATTCTCACCAAATAGAGCATGCCCAGAAGCCTCTACTAAGCATCTGCTATACAAAAGGTCCCATGGGAGAAACAAAGTTAACTAAGGCATAGTCTCTGCCAGGAAGGAAACTTAACATCTAGTAGAAGACACATTATTCATATTTAAATAATAGAATACATATGAAAATAACCAGAAAAAATGAAACGATTACCCATAAAAAATTAAATGTCAGTTCAGAGGAGAGCTCAGTGGTTTATCAGACTTAATAATTCTAATACAGGAAAACTACTTAAAATTTTTTTTGAGAATATATTGACTCACAGGTTCCTTTTCCTTTAATTCTTCCTAGTAAAATTTTACTAAATTTTACTTTGGCTTTATTATATCATGTATCTTTTCACAGGTTTAGTTTTTCTTCCTGCATTTTTTTTTTCACCTATGCTCTTTACTGTTAAGGTAACAATTTTAATACAGTCAATCCTGGCTACCCTTATATTATTGACACCCAAAGTTAAAACACCAAAATATTTTATTTCAAGATAAATGTTATAATAATCTGATTAGGAAAAATGTAAATTACCTTAACTTCTACTATGAGTTTCATTTTGTCAGTATCTAGTTTTCTCTTAAGCTGGTCAATTGCATGCTGTACCTCAGTGATCTGGATTATTAGGTAATTCTGTGTGGATAGATAGATATTTATTTAGTATAACATATAAACATTTTTATTTTTAACTGCCTTGTGAACATAAACTATGAAATGATAAAGATCAAAAGAGTAAATCATGAAAATAACCTATTCCGTAAAGTAAACTAAATTGCTTTGGAGAAATTACTATTTGTTTCTGTTGATTTCTTGCATTTTAGGGAACACTTTCTCTAAAGTTACCATTAAATTAGCATCGTAAAAACCAACAACTATTACTATGAAAGGAATAATATCTTAGTTATTAGCAAGACTTTAAAATTGTCATAATGCTTTATCAGCTGAATAAGATTAGAATTATTTTAAAATACTTAATAATATGATACTATATTTTATATGCAAAAACTAATTTAATACAAGAAAACCTATTTAAAATAAGAAGACTTTTTGGTTTTTGTCCAGAAAAGTTTATGAGTTATAGTGGTCCTCGCTAAAGAAGTTATTTAAGAGTTTTAAACTGGCTTTGTGAAAAAATTCTTATATTGAACTGATTAAACAGTAAGATAAAGTATAAGCTATGCTAAAAAAAAAAGTACCAACTACTATGGACAAACCATTACTTGAGCCTATTTGGACTTTATATTAAATTTATTTAAAATAATAAACTTTTAATATTTCATCTTGTCTAAAGTTAAATCCTTACTTTTAATCATAGTTAACATATTTTAAAATTACTTTTGGATAAGTGGGATTGATCCAACCCAAATCAAATTGTTAAATGCCCTCTTGAATTTTTTTGTCTGTTATTTAATTATATGGTGGAATTAATAATAAAATAAACTTCATGTCTCTGATTCAAGGCTGTCTCAAAAAAAAGAACTGATCA